GTTCCATGTGTGCTCCTGTACCTTCACTTCTCATTGCTGGAGGCAAGGACCCAAGGTACTCAAAAGTCTATCAAGAATGTGGGAACACCAAAACCTATGAAGTTGGGGTTTTAGGCCATTTGACCTACTGATGAGGTCCATAATGAAATGTCTCCTTACCTCTCAAGGGCTCATTACTACAAGGTGAGCAAATGTAAATTGTCCCAGATAGTAAAGATTTCATCACAGTAATTATGATCCAAATGGAACCAGAGCAAGAGCTCTGGAGTAGGACGCAGAAGTTGCCTTCATTTCACTGTTACCCACCTTGTGACTTTTTATATGTTATCTCTCTCTCTGAGCTTCAGTTTTCTCATACATGAAACTATGTGAATACAGTTCTAGTTGTTTACCATTGTCAGGCCATGTGGTAAGTGCTTTATAGTTATTATCACATTTAATTGTTACAGCAGCCCTACAAGGTAGATAATATTATTATTCTGATTTCACAGATGAGAAAACTGGGGACAGACACATTAACTTTGATTTCAGATTCAAGGAGCTAGTCAGTGGCACTGACAGGTATTGAATTCAATGGTCTTTATAGCCTCGTAGTCAAAGTTTCAGCCATTTTTTTGAGCTAAAAGCAGGAGAAGGGTAAAGAACTTGGGAATGTGTGTAGGTCTGTTCCATAAGAGGCAAGCATCTGACCTGCTGCCTTAAGGAGCTGCATAGCTGGATCAGGTATCAGTGATCAGGACATAGATTATAGGCTTTTGAAAAGAGTTCAGAAATCTGAGATAACTAAAAGCTTGTCTTTCAAGAGAGTTCATAAGAACTCAACCCCACCCAGACTTTAGTTTCAAGAGGCAGAGAATGCCTTTTGTGTGAAGCTGGCAGAGGCAACGCAGGTGGAGCAGGCTCGATGGTGAGGGGTTTACAACTGAAGAGGAAGGGGGTGTGTGTAGGGAGTGGAGGTGGGTGTGTATGAATGCCACTCTGCGATTGGAGGGTGCTTCTTCAAATTGGTCCCTGCCAGGGGCTCAAAAGGGGCTGAAATCCTGGGGACCTCAGAGTCGTCTAAAACTCCTAGCCATGTTCCAGCAGTTCCAGGCCTCCTGTCTTGTCCTGTTTTTCCTGGTTGGCTTTGCTCAGCAGACCCTAAAGCCTCAAAATAGGAAGGTGAGCATGGGGCAGGGGATCCGAGCTGATTCATATCGTTATGGTTATTTTTGTAAAATTCCAGGTGGATTGCAACAAAGGGGTAACAGGCACCATCTATGAGTATGGAGCCCTCACCCTCAACGGCGAGGAGTACATCCAATTCAAGCAGTTTGCAGGCAAGCACGTCCTGTTTGTCAATGTGGCCGCCTATTGAGGCTTGGCAGCTCAGTATCCTGGTAAGAACTCACGTTTCAACTCTTTTGGAAGCGCCCACCCCTGCTATTCATTGTCCACTTACAGAACTGAATGCACTACAGGAGGAGCTGAAGAATTTTGGTGTCATTGTGTTGGCCTTTCCCTGCAACCAGTTTGGAAAACAAGAACCAGGAACAAACTCAGAAATACTTCTTGGTCTCAAGTGAGTGCTTGCATGGGACCCTGCAGATGCCCATCTTGCTGGGAACAACTTTGGTTCACTGCAGGTATGTGTGTCCAGGTAGTGGCTTTGTCCCCAGTTTCCAGCTCTTTGAGAAAGGGGATGTGAATGGAGAAAAAGAACAGAAGGTCTTTACTTTCCTGAAGGTGCATGAGTATAAACCTGGCATGGATGGGTTGTATATCTCTACTTTCTATATCTCTGCTCCAGAACTCCTGCCCTCCGACCTCTGATCTTTTGGGCTCATCAAGCCAACTCTTCTGGGAGCCCATGAAGGTCCATGATATCCGCTGGAACTTTGAGAAATTTCTGGTGGGGCCCGATGGAGTCCCTGTCATGCATTGGTTCCACCAGGCTCCAGTCAGCACAGTCAAGTCAGACATCCTGGAGTACCTAAAGCAGTTCAATACCCACTAGGAAGGGCTAGCGACTGACAGAAATAACTACCCTGTCTCCCACCTGCAGGAATGTCTAACAAAGCATCCATCTTCCTCCTTCTTTGCTCCACACTCGTGCCTACCCAGCCTCCTGATGACCAAACCATCCTGTACTACCCAAGCACCTGCTTAGCATGTGTGTGTAGCTGTGTGTGTGTGTGTGTGTGTGTGTATGGATATGTAGAATTGTATTTGTTGGTATATGCATAGGTGTATGTATGGTGTGTGTGTGTGTGTGTGTGTGTGTGTTTGAAGATTAAGGAAAAGAACACCTATCTCTCCAACTCTCTGATCCTGAAATATCTATTCCAAAGGAAAATCATATTTTAGGGTAGATGAATCAGACTATCCTGTGTCCCTAAAAAAGCAATCCCGAGAAGTTGTGACATCTATCCCTTCCCCTTCCTGAAAGTTTTAAAGAAAGCAGGAGCTGGCCGCAAGACTCTAGGCCTCCTTCATAGCCTCTCTCCTCTAAGATAGGCATGCATTGTTAAACTCTTTTCTCCTTAATTCTCCTTTATTCCCCTGCCACCCAGTAGTTCTCATGTAGGACCTCTGAAGGCAGAGTGAGAGCAGAAACCCCACCTCACATGAAGGGAAGGGCATCTCCATGATGGTGGATCCCAAAACCCCTCTGGGTCGCACCCTGCCAGAGCCTTCCTTGGTGCCTGTCCCTTAGTGCATTCAGGTCATGGCACCTGGGCAGGGGTGTCCCTGTATTCTGAATGATGGGCTTTCTCCTCACCCTGAGCCTCCTCAACTTTAAGCTTATTTTGATCACTGTCTCAAATTTAAAAATTCTGCAGCAACCTGGCTCTGTGTGGTGTTTTCCCAGTCCCATATTATGTCCAGTCATACTTCTTCTTTCTCTGTCACTTTGTCCCTGCTTTCTTGATTCCCTTGTCTTGTTCTTCAGTATTTTGTTTTTCTCAAAAATGCTCTAGAACTTTCCTTGGCACATATAAAAGCACGGCTGGAACTGGTTGCTCAGAGCTGCTGTGACCGTGA